GCCTATTAGTCCCTGGCACCACTAGAAACTTTAAAAACTCAGTAAATGTTTGCTAAATTAAAGTTATAGGCTATGAAGCCTATCAGTTTTCACAAAACAGGCAAACCCGTAGTTAAAAAGATTTAAATTGTGTAAAAGCAAAGTATCACCTTATGAACAAGTACATTCACTCAAGAAGAAATCAGGTAGTTTGGGCTTTAAGAGGTGGGGCCGAGGACCAAGTGTAAGTTCCGGTGCTCAAACCTGAGCGGCCGACTACAAATCCCAGAGTGCCTCGCGGGCGCCGTCTCCACGGCACTTGGGTTTCAGGGCCATGGAATCGCAAGCCCTTTTCGCACTGCATTATGGGATCTGTAGTGAGACATGCCTTGCGTTGGCTCTTTCCTCCTGCTGGGCGCCAAAGCGCGTCTTTTCCTCAATCTCCAGTCTGTCTGTGCTCTCAAAAACTTTAGTCGTTATAACAACTGTGACTGTTGAGAAATTTCACTGTTTTCCTGCATTCCTGGCGCGGGACTCTAGCCAGAGGCTCCGAGGACTTTGTAGCGACTGTCCCAAGCGTCCAGTTCGATGCTTCTCAGGGCGGCTTGCTTTAAGGGCCCACCCCTAAATTTGGGTTGTAAAAATTTTTGAGGTAATGCTTGTTCAAGTTCGCTTAAGTGTTCACTCAGCCCAACACGCGGGTTGGGCTTGAGGTTCGGCACCCGGGCAGCCTCACCCCCCGCGTCAGGCGCGCGCACACAGTAGGTCCGCGACCCTTAGCCCTCCACTAGGCAGCCCGCGGGGATGGGTGGCCGGGCCGCCCACACGGGCAGCACCGGCACTGCGCATGCTCGGCGCGTCGGCGCAGGTTTCCGCAGCTGAGGGGGCAGCTCCGCGGCGGCGTCCGGGGTCTCCAGTAGGGCTGACGCTCCGGTGCTCGCACAATCCCCCGCCTCGGCTGGCAACGGGCGTCCCTCCACTCCCCGAGTCCCCGGCAGCCGCCGCCACCCCAGCGCGCCCCGATCTGGCCCCCTGCCCCGCGAAGATGGCTGCCGTACGCCGGGCCCGCAGTTATTGCCGCTGCCTGGTGCGCTTCTCCGACCGAGAACTCTGCTAAGCTCCGCTGCAGAGACAGGCAGGAGTAGACAC